ACAAAAATGCCTTTTATCTGCATTTCGCTTCAAGGCATACATAGGCCTCACACTGATAAACCTGCCTACTGACACCATTTCTTTCACAACGAAAAAACTGGTACTCACATAAGTAATTTGTTCCTGGGCTTTGGAGACAGACAAGCTCTTCATTATTTCCCAGGTGTATGATTTTAGTCAAGATGCCCAACTCTCTGTACCTCAGTTTAAAGATTAATAAAATGGAATAACATGTAAACTCCTAGAGTTGACAATTCCACTTAGTGCAATAGCTGGCACATAACTTCCCAATAATAAAAGGTGATGTTATTACTATTACTAAAAATCATCGTCGTTAATAATGTTATAAGCCTGGCAAACAGAAGACTAGAACTCAATCCCTGCCTTCCAGGGCTTGGTCCTTTCAGCAACACAATTTAGGGTATTTTAAGGCGTCTGGGGTGAGGAAGAAGCGGAATGTACCTGCAGCCAGGAATTAACAAGCTGACCGTCGCCCTGGGCTCAAGGTCACTCGGTGAAGCGAAATTCTACGGGAACTGTTCGTCCGTCACCAGGAAGGGAGGTCGAGGAGGCTAAGCTGCTCTCGCCTCCCCACCCCGCCTTTCCCGAGGGCCGGGAGGCTGCTACCTAGCACCTGCTGCAGCCTTCAGCGGGCTATTTAAGGCGTTAAAGCAGACGATAAGAAGCAGGGAAACTTTCCCCGCTGGCACCTAGCTTGCAGACCCGGCCACGTTTAGTTGCAGGCGCCTGGAATACTCCGCGGTCCCAGACGTGACGTAGCAGCGCGGGCGAGCCCCACATTCTATTGGTCGCTGCCGCCCAATAGGAGGAGCGGTGCGCGACCCCGCTGAGCAAGCTTTCAGTCTTCCCAGTGTCTCCGCCCCTAGTTCAGCCATCTCCATGGTGACCGCTACCGGTTATCCATTTGGCCGCGCAGGGCGGAGTTGCGTCATTGCCTATGCGCCGGAAGGGCTAGTCCTTGCCCGGCGCGACCTGATGATGCCGAGCCCAGGCCGGTTCCGGCGAAGTTAAACCCTCGGAGCTGGCCTCGGACTGCTGGGGCGTTACCCCTTCGGCCACCCCCGCTGACCATGGCAGTGTTTCATGACGAGGTGGAAATCGAGGACTTCCAATATGACGAGGACTCGGAGACGTATTTCTATCCCTGCCCATGTGGAGATAACTTCTCCATCACCAAGGTAACTTCAGGGTCCCGCCCGGCGGTTCACCCTCCTGACCACATGGTATTTGATTTCGTTGTAGGAAGATTTGGAGAATGGGGAAGACGTGGCAACGTGTCCTAGCTGCTCTCTCATTATAAAAGTGATTTATGACAAAGTAAGGGATATAATTTTAAAACGGGGGAAGGGATTGGTTAATGTCATTTCTCACTCTGTCTTAGGATCAGTTTGTGTGTGGAGAAACAGTCCCAGCCCCTTCAGCCAACAAAGAATTAGTTAAATGCTGAAGAAGCCTTCAGGAATCCAAATCCTGAACATTTGGAATGAGCCCAGATAGAAATATCGAATGCAAAGCTACTGGCTTCACAGAGACAACCATTTATGATTTGCTGTTCTGTAAGAGTGTGGATTCTTTCTATCAACTGCTGATATCATCTTCAGGAAGCAAGTCCATAACATGACATATCTGGATTTTGTGCTTAGAACCTTAAATTGGAAGCATTCTTAATTATGCATCTAAATTTAAAAGAAGATAATTTCAAAACAGTGCTTTCTTTCCCTTGGTTTCATCATTTTCATATCTTAAACCAAATTACTTCGGTATCTGACAACAGCATCATCTACCTCAGTCATTAGGATTTCTTAATAAAAAAGAGATTGTATTTTTGACTTGGTTATTAAGATTATTAAAATTAGCCCTTCCTTTGAAATATGACATCAGCTTTGCTGTTCTAAATTTAAAATTAGTTGCTTCATCAGTACCACACTTCCAGTTTCTATACCAAGCCAGTCTCCTCAGTTTTCCCATTAGAATGGACATGTTCTGTTCAGCGTGTCATTTCTGTAATGCTTCATGCAGAGAGTTTGGTCATAGTATTAAAGAGAAAATACAGTGAGGTCACAATGTCTCCAGAGCTAAAAGTTAGTGAACAAGAAAGAAAGTCCAAAATGAAGTGATGAAAGAATGAGGACTTTTCTTATATTCTGCATATTCCTTGGAAGTCAGGACAAGATGAAAAGAAAAACATCCAAAAGAAGTGAAATTGGTGACAGAATGAGAGGAGCAAAGCATACCAGTGTAGTAAGTGGAATGTTTGAATGACTTTGCCAGGTCAGAGCAAGTAATATTTCTGTATCTGAGTTTTTGTTTGTGTTTTGATAAGGCTAATGAAATTGCATTCCAGGTAGGGGTTAACGTCAAATTTCCATGGCTGGTAGCTGTGCTTTTGGCATATCACAGTGTTGTGTCACTACTACAAGGTAAAGCATCTACAGCGGAGAATGAGCTTGAAAATGAGAGACCTATTGTGAATAAATATGCCCATGAGAGCATATTTAATAAGCCTCTATAACATGCAGCCAAACCAGACATTCACTCCTGCAGAGAAATGTTGCCCTGGAGAAAAAGAAATATATAAAGATAGGCTATCACCCTTCTTTTGCTGCAGTACTAAGCATAGCAAGAAATTAGAATCATTTACATTGGAAATTTGAAAATTCCCTTTATATACACAACTTTACTGTGTATAAATAAAAAATATTTATTAATGCAGTGATGTCCGTCAGGTTGTTTTAGGAATGGCTTCTGCAATTAGAAAAATAGCTTGCTAGAATGTAAATGTTCTGTTACTGGTAAATGTACTGCACACATTCATTGGACGTTAAAACAAGTGAGTAGCCTTTTTTACCTGCCAGCAGCATGGCTGTGTGCAGCCACTAGGCTGAGACAATAAATTACCAAAAATTATAATGTACCGAGCTGAAAATGCTCAGTACATTATGTGGCATATTCTGGATGTGATGAGAAATCTCATTGCCATTTGGGACACTGACATCCCAGAAGTAATCCACAACTGCTTTGCAAAAGCAAAGTGACTGCTCAGATGAACAGAGCAGAGTACTCACTCACTATGGTGGCATCAGCTGCAAAGCAAAATGAACTGTCCCATGATCATGTTGATGGTTTTCTAGATACTGCCAACATGTTAGCTCTTTCTGATGCTGATGAGTTTCAAACACGAACAGACACCCTTGATGTGGGTTTGCTAAGAACATAGAAGAACAGGAAGAAAAGTTGCCAGGTTCACACATCCCAGGAAAAAAGAAGCATAAAAAGCATTAGCAGTCAGTGACTGATGATAATGCTGCAATAATGGGAATGGTTTTGTTTCTAAACCAAATTATTTCTAAATCAAATCATTTATTGCTTTGTTTCTAAAGCAATTGAGTCACTAAGTTTGTGAACTGTAGGAGAACACATCAAGATTGAATCCTGTGTTAAGCAGAAGGTAAAACCAGAGCCAGGCGCAGTGGCTCGTGCCTGTAATCCCAGCTACTCAGGAAGCTAAGGCAGGAGGATCATGTGAGGCCAGGAGTTCAAGACTAGCCTGGGCAACATAGAAAGACCCTGTCTCTAAAAAATCTTCTTTTAATTAGCAAGGTGTGGGGCCTTGAGCAAATTGCTTGGGCCCAGGAGTTTGAGGCTGTGGTGAGCTGTGATCACACCACTGCGTTCCAGCCTGTGTGACAGGGCAAGACCTCATGCCTAAAAAATAAAGAGAAAGCAGAGTAAAACTGGACTCTGAGATACGACTAAAGTTCTGTGTGATACGTGTGCCTTATTTAGCTCAAGACATTCCTGGAGCACCTATAAAAACTGACTTGTAATCCAGGCTATGTCTCTTTTTAGCTTCGTAATCTTTGGCAAGGCCATTGGATTCTTCAGCTGTACAATTAGGAGACTCGATCAGGTGATTGCCTTTCTCAGCTGTCAGTTCTCTAATTTCAGGCTTGGTAGCTTGTAGGAACTGAAATTGCAATTAAAACCTTTATAAACTCAAACTAAATCATGAATTACAGAAAAAGTCCATTCTTCCAAAACTTGATGTTACCACACTTACAAGTTTAAAATATGAAGTCGACTGTTTAAAGGATTCTGCATATATTCTAGTGTGCACATTCAGAAACATTTTTCTTGGAAAAAGTACCCAACATTTTTTATAACTGCACATATTAATTTATTGCCAGAATAAATTGCATTGCATGCTAAATAAAGTCAGATAATTCAAATCCATTTGCTTTTATGTAGTTTTTCTTCTAAATGTCAACATTTTGAATTAAAATGTTTATGATTTTATATGAGGTAGAAATCTTAACTGCTTTGGGGTATTGTTAATAGACTTTTTGTTATGGACAGTAGTTTTTAAATAAGGAAATTGCCAATTTCTACAGTTTGGGCTCTGGATTTCTATTGTTTGGGAAAAAAATAACTGAGTCAAGTGGTAGTAAGACAAAGTTGACATTCTTAGATGAGTAACTCAGTTTATTACAAGGAAAGAAAACTGATTGTTTAAGGCTGATGATCAATTCTTGGAGTGGTTTCAGAGCCCAGCTCTGGTCAGAAGACAATTTGAATCTTAGTTCCTCCACTGTGATCTCCGAGAAGTTACTTAATAATTATATTCTGGTTTGTGAAATCTGGATCATAGTACCTCTTTGACAGGGTTGCTGTGTGAACCCATTCATTCTGCAATTAGAAAAATAGCTGTCATGTGCTATGCACTAGGCAAAGAAGTACCTGTCACATGCTAGGCACTAGGGGAAGAAGATTCGGTTTCTACATTTGGAAACTTAGTGGAACTAGAAGAGACAGAAGCAAGATTACAGATGAGTTAGAGCCCCCAAGGAAACAAACCAGGTGATGTGGGAGAGAGTAACTGGGTCAGGTGACTTTTTAAGGGAGTCTGAGCTCTGGCACTTTTTCTAAGACCTGAAGGATGAGAAGGAAACAGCCTTGTGAAAATGATTAAATGAGCTAGTATCTATAAAACATGACAGCTAATGCCTGTCATGTGCAAAAAATGGTTAACTATTCTAACTCCGAAAGGAATTAAACATTGTTTTGCGCTTTCTCCTAGTCCATGTTCTGCTGCTGTAACAATACCTGAGACTGGATAATTTATCAAGAATAAAGGTTAATTTGGCTCATGAGTCTGGCGCCTGGGGAGTTCATGTTATGACCA